AACTATGTGTTCAGTACTGTGCTGGGTGCTATTGCTGAAGATACGGAAATAGTAATGCCACAAGTCCCTCTTCTTAGAGAGGAGAGCTTGCACTCTAGTTGGAGAGAATTCCTAGCACACAGAAAGCTGCAACCAGTGGTGCCCAACAGTAATGCTGTCTGATGCCACTGCATGCAAGTGTGTCCCTTTGACAACTTGGTGCTTTTGCCCAAAAGGAGCTGTTCTCTTTCTGAGGCTTGGACTATTCGTTTGTTTTTTCTCAGATGACTTGCTGGCACTGTTACAGACTGGTCTGAATTAACTAGGACTACCTTTTATCTGTTTCTGAGGAATAGCCCCAAATGTGCTCTCTCTTGGTCTTTATGAACTTTTCCTTTCTTCCATTTCTCCAAATTATGATAGATTAACTTTGCAGTGTCATCTGCTAATCTCCAAGGTCTTCTAGGGGCACGTCATCAGCAGTTGCTGCTTTTGAGGTATCAAGGTTTGTCCTGTGGAGTCTCAGATAGTTTCTTTACCTGTTCAATGAATCTGATTTTCCATTTTTCTAGGAGAGTGTATCTCAAAGTGATTGCTGAATCAGAATGTCTGGGAGTGTGACTTGGAATCTATTACTGAAGATTAGAGGAAAATGTAGCAAATTGTGATCTGAAGCATTTATGGATGGATTGATGGATTGATGGATAGGGATTCTGACTGAGTTAGGTAGTCTATAGTCTCAGACAGTTGTGGAAGCTCCATTAGGTCATGAGCAACCCAGACTCCTTCCAATTCTGTGCCCTGCCATTCTTAGGGTGTGGCTGCTGTCCTCATGGTCCAAAATGGTTGCCGTGGTTCCACATCTCACAGTGAGATAGAAGAAGACAGAAGAATGATGTCTCACCTCCCTTCTAAGGAGACTTCAGCAAAGCCTGCCTCTACCACTTTCTGTGACTGAGGGAAAGTTAATTCATACTCAGAGCCAATTAACCTCGTGTTTTTTTTTTTTGTTTGTTTTTTTTTTTTTTTTTTTTTTTTTTTTTTGAGACAAGGTCTTACTTTGTCGCCCAGGCTGTAGTGCAGTAGCACAATCTCGGCTCACTGCAGCCTCGACCTTTCGGGCTCAAGCAGGGCTCCTCCCTGCTCAGCCTCCCGAGTAGCTGGAACTACAGGCACATGCACCACACCCGGCTAATTTTTAAATTTTTTCGTAGAGATTGGGGGTCTTGTTATGTTGCCCAGGTTGGTCTGGAACTCCTGGGCTCAAGTGATCCTCCTGCCCTGGCCTCCCAAAGTGCTGGGATTACAGGAGTGAGCCACTGCACCCAACCAGTTACCTCATTTGTAAAACAGGCATGGTAACACTTAGTGCAGGAGCAAGAGGATCAGGGAGCACACATACATACAAAGTGCTTGGTGCTGATGCCCAGCCTGCAGCACCTGTTCTCTAAATCATAGCAGCAATTGCTGCTGCAGCACACTTCTCTTTCTCCTCTCTCCACCGCTCCATCTCTCCAGGGTCTCTACCTTGCCTGTCAGGCTCCACTTTCCTTTGCTCCTGCCTTTTGCATCTGTTCCTCTCTGCATTCTCCCCTCATCTCCTCTCTTCCGTGCACCTCATTTTCCTGCTCCCCTCCTGCCTCTGTCCCTCATCTTCTTTTCAGAGACTTAAAACCAGCCAGTGGCCACTGGCTTTTCAGTGTCTCCTCCTCCTCCTTGAACTACCTCTTCCTTCTAGTGCTTCTGTCCTTCCCTCCTCCTGACCTCCAGTGAACAATAATTATTTGTAACGTAATGACAAATTATCGTTACGTTACAAAGACCAGAGGTTAGAGGTGGTGATTGGCCTTGTAAACTGTAGGTCAGCGATGAGTAATTTAAGAAAACTAAATTTAATTGGTTTACTCATGAGTCAGTTAGGAATTCTATTTGGCAGCTAGAACAGAAATAGCAGTGGCTTAAACCAGTAGAAATTTTTTCTATTGTGAAAAGAAATCTAGGGGGACAGTCTAGGGCTTGTCTCTCCGCTCTGCCATCCTTAGTGCAGGGCGTCCAACCCCAAGGTTGTATCATGGTCTAAGATGGCTGCGGGAGCCCCAACCATCATGTCAGGTTCTAGGAAGAAAGCAGGAAGAAGAGAGGAAAGGCAAAAAGAACACATGCTCCATCTTAAGGAGCTTTCCTGCAAGTCCCACCAAATAGCTTCAGCTTCTCCTCCTTGCCTCCATTAGTTGCAAGGGAGGCTGAGACATCATTTAGCTGAGCACATTGCTACCTGAGGTAGAATTGGGATTCTGTCACCAAGAAAGAAGGGGAGAATGGATATTGTGTAAACAATTAGCAAGGTCTGCCGCCATTCATTCAACATTAATTTAGCACCTACAATCTACTAGTTATGAAGAACAGTCAAGGTGCCCCATTCCAGAGGGAAGACATAGATAAGTAAACAAGTACAGTACACAGGATGGGTGAGGAAGAGGGGGAGAGTGGAGAAAGGCATGAAGTGGGTATCTTACATACCCTCCAAGGGCGCATTCTAGAGTTCGTCATGCAGACATTCTTGCCTGTGGTTTGTTTCCTCTTCTGCTCTCTCCTTTTTGTCATTGTCGCCATTGTTGTTGTTGGGGTTTGTTTTTGCCCCTCCATTCTGACGTCAGCAGTAGCCCCTAGAACCTTAGGAAACAGAAACAGTTGGCCTAGTGGGAAGCTCTGGGATGGGAGCCATGTGTTTGAAGAGCCAAGTCCCAGGGCCATTAGGCAATTAGAGGCCTGTGGCAGGAGAGCATTCGTTCCTGGACATGCCGTGGCACTGCCAGGAGACTTTACTCCAGGAATGGGGTCGTTGTCAGGAGGCATGTTCTAACCAGGCACCTGGCATCACCTATACTGTGCTTGCCATAAAATGAAATTTTGGAGCAGTAAAATTCTCCAGGTCCCGTGAAATGGGTATAATTGTTTCACCCACATTAATTTAACCAGAGGTCTTGGTATGCTATAGTGTTAATTATGTGTAAAAATACTTCTACTTACTATAAAATGTATTGACAGTTAGACATTGATATTCCTTCTTAGAACTCAAAAATTCTAGGAATAACTTGGGAGACCCACATTATCTTTCATTTTGATCCCAAGAACATCTATTGCTGTTTCCTTTGGGAAGTTAGAGAGGCAATGGGAAGCCTGCTGCAGAGATTTTCTAAACAGGCATATCCCAGCCCCTAAGGAGTTTGAAAGTGTCAGAGAAGGCTAAAGGATTAAAAGATCGTTTGTTCTGGCACAGTGCAATCCTTATGAGGTTGTACTGTGACCCTGGGCAAGTTACCATCCTATCCTCAGTTTCTTCATCTGTCAAATTTTGATCCTGTGGACCCTCCCCAACAGGGCTGTGATGGAAATGAAGAGACACATGGGAAGCATTCAGTATGTGTTGTTGTTATTATCATCATTATTGTTATTTTTATTATTATTAGTGCTACTGGTAGTGCTAGCCCACTAGCCCACTGGGCAGCGACTGCACCCGTATCAGAGTGTGGAAAGCCTTGGATGCCACATTAAGGAGTTGGATTTTGTGGGCAAGGGTGTGACAGGTCATGGCTGGGCTTAGAAATGTCACTGACAGGAGTGGAGAGGCAGATCTAGGTGAGGAGTGGGCAGGGCTTGAACCTGGCCAGTCAAGGAAAGGGGAGAATGGATACCTGAGTGGTGAGGGAGGACCCACTGGTGCTGGAGTTCAGCCTGTGTGCCCAAGGGATGGTGTCCCATTGACTTGGGTGGGAAGCACTAGAGGTGGAGCAGTTGGGGTGGCAGGAGGGGAAAGAAGCATATGGTGATCAGCTCAGCAAACAAATGGGTAACTTGCGCACTCAGTGCTCGGTGGTGCCCAGGCTGGAGTGCAGTGGCGTGGTCCCGGCTCGCTACAACCTCCACCTCCCAGCCGCCTGCCTTGGCCTCCCAAAGTGCTGAGATTGCAGCCTCTGCCCGGCCGCCACCCCGTCTGGGAAGTGAGGAGCGTCTCTGCTTGGCCACCCATCGTCTGGGATGTGGGGAGCCCCTCTGCCTGGCTGCCCAGTCTGGGAGGTGAGGAGCGTCTCCGACCGGCCGCCATCCCATCTAGGAGGTGAGGAGCGCCTCTTTCCGGCCGCCATCACATCTAGGAAGGAGGAGCGTCTCTGCCCGGCCGCCCATCGTCTGAGATGTGGGGAGCGCCTCTGCCCCGCCGCCCCGTCTGGGATGTGAGGAGCACCTCTGCCCGGCCACGACCCCGTCTGGGAGGTGAGGAGCATCTCTGCCCCGCCGCCCCGTCTGAGAAGTGAGGAGACCCTCTGCCCGGCAACCACCCCGTCTGAGAAGTGAGGAGACCCTCCACCCGGCAGCTGCCCCGTCTGAGAAATGAGGAGCCTCTCCGCCCGGCAGCCACCCCGTCTGGGAAGTGAGGAGCGTCTCCGCCCGGCAGCCACCCCGCCTGACCTCTTCCTGTCTTCTCCTCTGCCCAGGCTGATGGGAACCACCCTGTAGAGGTCCATCTGCGTTCAGACCCAGACGATGCCAGAGCTATGACTGGGCCTGCAGGTGTGGCGCCGAGGGGAGATCAGCCATGGAGCAGCCACAGGAGGAAGCCCCTGAGGTCCGGGAAGAGGAGGAGAAAGAGGAAGTGGCAGAGGCAGAAGGAGCCCCAGAGCTCAATGGGGGACCACAGCATGCACTTCCTTCCAGCAGCTACACAGGTGAGGAGAGGACTGGCAGGGGACACGGGGCATGTGGAGCTGCCCCTCCATCGTGTGTCCGCAGACCTCTCCCGGAGCTCCTCGCCACCCTCACTGCTGGACCAACTGCAGATGGGCTGTGACGGGGCCTCATGCGGCAGCCTCAACATGGAGTGCCGGGTGTGCGGGGACAAGGCATCGGGCTTCCACTACGGTGTTCATGCATGTGAGGGGTGCAAGGTACGGACTGGGGGGAGCGGTGGCTGGCCACTTGGCCTTTCCTCACCTGTTCTTGGTGCTTCAGGGCTTCTTCCGTCGTACGATCCGCATGAAGCTGGAGTACGAGAAGTGTGAGCGCAGCTGCAAGATTCAGAAGAAGAACCGCAACAAGTGCCAGTACTGCCGCTTCCAGAAGTGCCTGGCACTGGGCATGTCACACAACGGTGAGAGCTGACCAGGGCAACTCACGGGCTGCGCTCCTTGCTGACTGCCCCCTTCCCTGTGCAGCTATCCGTTTTGGTCGGATGCCGGAGGCTGAGAAGAGGAAGCTGGTGGCAGGGCTGACTGCAAACGAGGGGAGCCAGTACAACCCACAGGTGGCCGACCTGAAGGCCTTCTCCAAGCACATCTACAATGCCTACCTGAAAAACTTCAACATGACCAAAAAGAAGGCCCGCAGCATCCTCACCGGCAAAGCCAGCCACACGGCGGTGAGTGTTGCTGCTGCTTGGCCTGGCAGCATAGGCCTGATCTCTAACGGGGCCTGGTTTTCAGCCCTTTGTGATCCACGACATCGAGACATTGTGGCAGGCAGAGAAGGGGCTGGTGTGGAAGCAGTTGGTGAATGGCCTGCCTCCCTACAAGGAGATCAGCGTGCACGTCTTCTACCGCTGCCAGTGCACCACAGTGGAGACCGTGCGGGAGCTCACTGAGTTCGCCAAGAGCATCCCCAGCTTCAGCAGCCTCTTCCTCAACGACCAGGTTACCCTTCTCAAGTATGGCGTGCACGAGGCCATCTTCGCCATGCTGGCCTCTATCGTCAACAAGGACGGGCTGCTGGTAGCCAACGGCAGTGGCTTTGTCACCCGTGAGTTCCTGCGCAGCCTCCGCAAACCCTTCAGTGATATCATTGAGCCTAAGTTTGAATTTGCTGTCAAGTTCAACGCCCTGGAACTTGATGACAGTGACCTGGCCCTATTCATTGCGGCCATCATTCTGTGTGGAGGTGAGTGAGAGTGGGGCAGGTGGGCTGGCCTGTGAGCTCCCTGGCGTGCCCTGTGTCCCCACAGACCGGCCAGGCCTCATGAACGTTCCACGGGTGGAGGCTATCCAGGACACCATCCTGCGTGCCCTCGAATTCCACCTGCAGGCCAACCACCCTGATGCCCAGTACCTCTTCCCCAAGCTGCTGCAGAAGATGGCTGACCTGCGGCAACTGGTCACCGAGCACGCCCAGATGATGCAGCGGATCAAGAAGACCGAAACCGAGACCTCGCTGCACCCTCTGCTCCAGGAGATCTACAAGGACATGTACTAACGGCGGCACCCAGGCCTCCCTGCAGACTCCAATGGGGCCAGCACTGGAGGGGCCCACCCACATGACTTTTCCATTGACCAGCCCTTGAGCACCCGGCCTGGAGCAGCAGAGTCCCACGATCGCCCTCAGACACATGACACCCACGGCCTCTGGCTCCCTGTGCCCTCTCTCCCGCTTCCTCCAGCCAGCTCTCTTCCTGTCTTTGTTGTCTCCCTCTTTCTCAGTTCCTCTTTCTTTTCTAATTCCTGTTGCTCTGTTTCTTCCTTTCTGTAGGTTTCTCTCTTCCCTTCTCCCTTGCCCTCCCTTTCTCTCTCCACCCCCCACGTCTGTCCTCCTTTCTTATTCTGTGAGATGTTTTGTATTATTTCACCAGCAGCATAGAACAGGACCTCTGCTTTTGCACACCTTTTCCCCAGGAGCAGAAGAGAGTGGGGCCTGCCCTCTGCCCCATCATTGCACCTGCAGGCTTAGGTCCTCACTTCTGTCTCCTGTCTTCAGAGCAAAAGACTTGAGCCATCCAAAGAAACACTAAGCTCTCTGGGCCTGGGTTCCAGGGAAGGCTAAGCATGGCCTGGACTGACTGCAGCCCCCTATAGTCATGGGGTCCCTGCTGCAAAGGACAGTGGGCAGGAGGCCCCAGGCTGAGAGCCAGATGCCTCCCCAAGACTGTCATTGCCCCTCCGATGCTGAGGCCACCCACTGACCCAACTGATCCTGCTCCAGCAGCACACCTCAGCCCCACTGACACCCAGTGTCCTTCCATCTTCACACTGGTTTGCCAGGCCAATGTTGCTGATGGCCCCCTGCACTGGCCGCTGGACGGCACTCTCCCAGCTTGGAAGTAGGCAGGGTTCCCTCCAGGTGGGCCCCCACCTCACTGAAGAGGAGCAAGTCTCAAGAGAAGGAGGGGGGATTGGTGGTTGGAGGAAGCAGCACACCCAATTCTGCCCCTAGGACTCGGGGTCTGAGTCCTGGGGTCAGGCCAGGGAGAGCTCGGGGCAGGCCTTCCGCCAGCACTCCCACTGCCCCCCTGCCCAGTAGCAGCCGCCCACATTGTGTCAGCATCCAGGGCCAGGGCCTGGCCTCACATCCCCCTGCTCCTTTCTCTAGCTGGCTCCACGGGAGTTCAGGCCCCACTCCCCCTGAAGCTGCCCCTCCAGCACACACACATAAGCACTGAAATCACTTTACCTGCAGGCTCCATGCACCTCCCTTCCCTCCCTGAGGCAGGTGAGAACCCAGAGAGAGGGGCCTGCAGGTGAGCAGGCAGGGCTGGGCCAGGTCTCCGGGGAGGCAGGGGTCCTGCAGGTCCTGGTGGGTCAGCCCAGCACCTGCTCCCAGTGGGAGCTTCCCGGGATAAACTGAGCCTGTTCATTCTGATGTCCATTTGTCCCAATAGCTCTACTGCCCTCCCCTTCCCCTTTACTCAGCCCAGCTGGCCACCTAGAAGTCTCCCTGCACAGCCTCTAGTGTCCGGGGACCTTGTGGGACCAGTCCCACACCGCTGGTCCCTGCCCTCCCCTGCTCCCAGGTTGAGGTGCGCTCACCTCAGAGCAGGGCCAAAGCACAGCTGGGCATGCCATGTCTGAGCGGCGCAGAGCCCTCCAGGCCTGCAGGGGCAAGGGGCTGGCTGGAGTCTCAGAGCACAGAGGTAGGAGAACTGGGGTTCAAGCCCAGGCTTCCTGGGTCCTGCCTGGTCCTCCCTCCCAAGGAGCCATTCTGTGTGTGACTCTGGGTGGAAGTGCCCAGCCCCTGCCCCTACGGGCGCTGCAGCCTCCCTTCCATGCCCCAGGATCACTCTCTGCTGGCAGGATTCTTCCCGCTCCCCACCTACCCAGCTGATGGGGGTTGGGGTGCTTCCTTTCAGGCCAAGGCTATGAAGGGACAGCTGCTGGGACCCACCTCCCCCTCCCCGGCCACATGCCGCGTCCCTGCCCCGACCCGGGTCTGGTGCTGAGGATACAGCTCTTCTCAGTGTCTGAACAATCTCCAAAATTGAAATGTATATTTTTGCTAGGAGCCCCAGCTTCCTGTGTTTTTAATATAAATAGTGTACACAGACTGACGAAACTTTAAATAAATGGGAATTAAATATTTAAGAGCTGACTGGAAGCTGACTCAGTTACTTGCA